TATCCTGGCATACAAAGGCTGGGTGAGAAATAAAATATATAACGAACGGATTACACAGGGGTTTCCTGAAATAACCACCCTTCCCATCCATCCCAGAGACACCCCAAAAGTACTTCTCGTTATATACAAACATTTGCTTTGAACCTCAATCATGTGACCTTGACTCCTATAACCTATCTTATTACATTTTTAAAACACTGTATGATTAACGCGGAAACCCTTTCTTCGGCACTTTCTCGCCACTGGAATCGCGTCAGTTTCTCAAAGTTCCAAAATAACCTTTCCCGGGCACGGATTGGTACCTCTACTGGGGAAGGGCGGGGAACCGCGCAAGACGTGCCGGTGTGGAGCCAGAGCCAGAGAGAACTTCCAGCGCAAAAGGAAAATAAAACTTGTGGCTGGTGTTTGTGCAGGAGGGTCTCCGCCATCCTGAAGCCCCCCGATCCTGGGGCGTCTCGGGGGCCGCCAAAGGAGCGCCAGGGTGTGGGTTTGCTCCCGACGTCCTTGACCTAAATTTCTGAGCGGTGGCTGGAAACAGGGCACAGCGGAGGGCGGGCGGCTGGTGCCATTCCCGGATCTCGGCGGCAGGGGCCGGCAAACTTGAATGGAGAGGGCGAACTAGAGAGGGTGGGGGGCGTCTTCTCCCAGGTCCGGGTGAGGAGCCGCAGCAAGCTCCCCGCGCCTCCCCTCCCCCGATCCACCCGCCCCCCGCAGCCCATGTGATCCAGGGAAGTCGGGGTGCGCTCCCCCTCGCCCTGCGCCCTGCCGGCCCGGAGGCGGGGTCCCCTCCGCCCGCGGGGTTCGCGCGCCACCCTTGTGGGTCCGGCCGTGGGGGGCCGAGTGTGCGCGCGCGGGCAGGCGGGGGCCGCACGGGGGTGCGTGACGTCACCGGCATTGGTTACACGACGTTCTAGAACTCCGCCCCACGTGCGCCGGGGAGGAGGGGGAGGAGGAGGAGGAGATGGGGGTGGGGAGGAGGAGGGGGAGAGGTGGGGATGGGCCGGGGGGGCGGGGACGGGGGGGTGTGCGAGGCAGCGGGGCTGAGCTAAGCCGAGCCCACGTGTGACGGCTCTCGCCGCTGCCCCGGCTCCGCCGCTCGCAGAGAGATTCGGAGGAGCCCGGGCGGGGGGGAGGAGGAGGGGGAGGAGGGAGCGGAGATCTCGGGGCTCGGAGCCGGCCGCCGCTCCGCTCCGATCGCTGTGGGGCTTGGTTTTTTGGGGGTGGGGGGGCGGGGGGGCTCAGATATGGAGGCAAATGGGAGCCAAGGCACCTCGGGCAGCGCCAACGACTCCCAGCACGACCCCGGGTAAGTTTCCAGCCGCTGCCCACCGCGCCGCCGTGCTCACTTCTGTTATGTTTTCTCCCTCTAGTAAAATGTTTATCGGTGGACTGAGCTGGCAGACCTCACCAGGTAAGGGAGGGAGGGGGGGACGCCTGGGTCCCCCCCCCCCATCTCTCTCTTTCTCTCTCTACAGATAGCCTTAGAGACTATTTTAGCAAATTTGGAGAAATTAGAGAATGTATGGTCATGAGAGATCCCACTACGAAACGCTCCAGGTAAACCATTCCCTTCTGGATTTTGTCTTTATGTTTGTTTTTCTCCCTCTTTGTCTCCTTTCAGAGGCTTCGGTTTCGTCACGTTCGCAGACCCAGCAAGTGTAGATAAAGTATTAGGTCAGCCCCACCATGAGTTAGATTCCAAGACGGTAGGTTGCTTTTTGTTGTTGTTGTTCGCCCCATTGACTCCTGCTTTTCTATTTTTTTTCCCAGATTGACCCCAAAGTTGCATTTCCTCGTCGAGCGCAACCCAAGGTAAGTAGGAGAATAAACAGTAGGATTTTAGCAACCCATGCCTTTCTCTTGTCATTTCTTGCAGATGGTCACAAGAACAAAGAAAATATTTGTAGGCGGGTTATCTGCGAACACAGTAGTGGAAGATGTAAAGCAATATTTCGAGCAGTTTGGCAAGGTAAGCGCTGGATGGGGTTGGATGGCACATGCAAGGCAGCCTGTATTCTATATTTGTTTTGCAGGTGGAAGATGCAATGCTGATGTTTGATAAAACTACCAACAGGCACAGAGGTAAGATTACCCCAGTGTAAGAGGGTTGCGTTCTTTGTTTTTTCTTCTCTCTCTTTTCCTTTAGGGTTTGGCTTTGTCACTTTTGAGAATGAAGATGTTGTGGAGAAAGTCTGTGAGATTCATTTCCATGAAATCAATAATAAAATGGTAAGTGTGTAGGGGTTGCGCTGAAATGGAATGCATCTCATTTGTTCGCCTTTCTGTTTAACAGGTAGAATGTAAGAAAGCTCAGCCGAAAGAAGTCATGTTCCCACCTGGGACAAGAGGCCGGGCCCGGGGACTGCCTTACACCATGGACGCGTTCATGCTTGGCATGGGGATGCTGGGTGAGTCTGGACAGGACCGCAGGTCACCATGGACAGGACTCTGATCTTTCTCTTTGTGTTCAAGGATATCCCAACTTCGTGGCGACCTATGGCCGTGGCTACCCCGGATTTGCTCCAAGCTATGGCTATCAGTTCCCAGGTGAGTGGCTTGGTCTCCCAGGGCTTTGGAAGCCATGACTCAGGCTCCTCTCTCTCCTGACCAGGCTTCCCAGCAGCGGCTTATGGACCAGTGGCAGCAGCGGCGGTGGCGGCAGCAAGAGGATCAGGTAGGAAGGTGTATGGGACAGGCGACTCCCAGTGAGGCATACTTTCCCGCCTCTCTTACGCTAGGATCTGCACACCTCCTCTCAAACACTCTTCTGAGCACGCTCAGCGGGAAGGTTTGTCCACACCTATTAATCCTCTCTCAGTGTCCAGCTTCCTGTTAGTACCAGCTGGTTTGCATGTTTTTGCTTGTTCAGATGAAACAGTTCAAGAAACAAACTCATATCCAACTCTCAAGAAATGTCTTTTTTTGTACACTTTCGTTTTTGATTTTTTTTATTAGTTACAACTCCAAAACACCTGTTGTCCAGTAAAACATTTCACACCTCCCCTGCCTGTTCTTAGATTGTATGTATCTGTGGGACTGAACTAAATGCATGCACCGTAGTAGATGTACTGGTAGCCGTAGCTGTAGTTGTAGTACATGCATTGTTGAGTTGATATTACAGGGTCTTTGACGGCTCGGCACAGCACGGCCGTCTGAAGGATAGTGCGGGGACCAGGAAGAGAAGGGGCTCCATATTTTCAATGTTTCCAAGGGGCTTGGATCCATGTTCTCACCATCAGCCACCACCACCTCCCCTCACACTCCCCGTTCCCCCAGTCCAGAACTGGGTCACCACCCTCAGCTCTAGCCTTCCTCACTGAGGTCTCTGTTGATATCGTCCAATTATAGTGCAAAAATGGAGCCAGGATTGGAAGGAGTCTTAAAGGTCTTCCTTGTTCTTGTCTTTCTCATACTATTCTTGAACAGAGCAGATCTTTTTTTATTTCTTAAGGCCTACCAGCAAGACTCCTTCAAGCCCTTCTACTCCTTGAGTCCTTTGGCAGGTCACAGCCAGCCCTTCAGGGATACGGGTCTATGTGGCAGTCCTGTCTATATGGATTACTTCTTGGGGTGGAGGGGAAATGAGACATGGTAAGGAAGGGATTGAGATCTTGAGATCCTTGGTCTGCAGACAGGGAATGCACTTGGCCCTAGTGAATCATTGCTATTTGTTCTTAGGGTTGGTGAAGGTTAAGTAGGGTGAGAGTGGTGACATTCTTAGCATGGAGGTGACTGGCACAGTTTCGTGGAGACAGAAAGGGAGGTCGGCTTGGAACATCCAAGAGGAACCACCCCTAGTTTCCTCCAGTTCCCCAGGAAGGCTCCCTAGAGGGGAAAGGAGCAGTCCTGCAGCCTGTGCCCTTAGAACAGGAGCACGTGCTGCCAGTCATCTTTGGACATGCCATCTTCCCTACATTTGTGGTGACAAGCCATAAGGGAGTGCCAGAGGTCTCTCAGAGCTTCTGGAGGTGTCCCTACTCTTTACGTGTTGATGCTGAGTGAGTAGTGCCTGCCTCCTGGAACCTGCTCTTTAAGTCAGGATGTGGTGGCTCTGCCCAGTGCTGCAAGAACATTGATGGAACACAGGTGGGATCTGAACCTTCAGGGTGCAAGTTATCTACTGTGGGAGACAGAAGCCCAGGAAAACGTCGGAGTCCATAAAGTCCCCTGAGAGAATGCGTAGAGATAGAGCAAAATGGTAGCGCTGTGGAAAGAATGTACCATGCTGTGGAAATTGGTGGCAGAATCGGAATGAACAAGGATTGAATGTGAGTAAGGCCAGTCTGCCACCAAACAGGATGAGGGTGCCAAGGCCCAGGAAGATAAATCTGGAAGGAGCTGTTCTTCTAGCTTGGCCTGCATGGGGGTGCGGGTGAGGGAGGTACACAGGGAGATGGCTGGAACTGTCAGGCTTCAGGGCTGCTGAAGCTGCAAATTGGCCCGAGGCTGGGGAGTAAGAGAAGAGGGTAGGGACAGAAGGCAGAGAGAGCAGAAAATCCCCTCCCACTGGCCTAAATCCCAGGTCTGGTTCTGCTAGGAAAATGGCTTTGCTGCCCTGTGGCTGGAAATTCTAAGAGCTCCAGTTCCAGTTGGTAAAATGAGCAAAAGTAAAATGCAAGTCAGGGGATGGAATAAATAGTTTAACTTGAACCAGAAGAGAAAATGCTTTAGGGAGGAGAATAGATCTCAAGAAGTAGATATGCCCATCCCAATCCCCCTTCAAGATGTTTTCTGTGTCCCCACTGCTAGCCTCTGCCTTATATATGTTAGGGGCTGGGGGACATGAAAGATAGTGTCCCACATACACTCTTCCACTTGCTGGAGGGATCCTGGAGCTATTTGGGTCAGTTGTACCATAAGCTTTAGGGTTCCCAGGTATTGCTTTCAACATGTATTTATTAAGGATTTGTTTTGTACCAAGCACCAAGGAATATAAAGGCAGATGGCATTTCTAGCCTTCAGTGGCCTGAGACTCTGGTCCTGTCCTCTGAAAGTCCGTGTTTCCCACAATGCACTGTTTCTGGCCTCAGAATGACCACTGTCAGCTTCATTTAAAAAAGGAAAATGGATCAATGTGTGCCTTCATTTCTGAAGATGGCTTTCCTGTGCTTCATGAGCAAGATCTGATGGGGGGCGGAGCGGGGGATGCAGTGCCTCCATCTCTGCTTCCTCACCCAGCCTCCTGTGCTAGCAGCAAGCATCCTCTGGGGGCTGTGGACCCAAGATGGTCCATTTGTGGGTAAGGTCATGGGGACACCCTTGTGCTAAGACAAAGCCACATCTGTGGCCATAGAATACAGCCAGTAGTGGCCCAGGGGGAGAACAAATCTCTGACCCACTAGGGCCAGCCACCACAACCAGACTTACCAAAGGATCTTACCTGAACACACATCTCTCAGTCTACTGCCATGTGTTCTGGGGATGGATACCTCGTTTCCCAGTTTGTCATTAAAATGTTCATTTCTGGGAGAGCCAGGACTTTCACCATAAAGAGTCCAGCATTGGATTTCAGTAACCCCAGTGAATTTATAATAATGCTGACAGCTGCCCGCTGCTGACCTCAGCTTCATTCATTTTCCAAGGGCTTTCAGACCAAACCTGTTGAGGATAAAATACATCAGCTCTAATCAATAATTTTGTAATAGAAATACTGTGCACTTGATAAATCAACTCTAGTGCAATTAGTGACTAGCCTTGAAGCCCAGACCTAAGTATAAGTTAATCCTAAAGTGAATGGAGTGGGGGAATGTTAATGGTCTTTCAAATCAGTGGAATTATTTTCAGTGGTTGACACATCTCTGCCTGCCCCCTGAGCTGGTTGGTCGTTGCTCTTGTGTGGGCTCAGGAGCTCAGGCCCAGCTGTCTGGAGCAGGGGTGGAAAGTGTGGTGGTGTCCTTCATAGCTCCATAAGGGCGCGCAGAGCACAACAGAGAGGGGTCTAGAGACCCGCTCCTTGCACCCTGGGCTGGGTGGGGGCACTGCAGGGTCTAGGAGGCCCCTAAAGCTGATCAACCTGCAGGTTGGTGAGAACCATCCAAGGAGCATGTGCCCGGGTGTATCATTCATGGTTGCTTGTGTTTTGCAGAGGTTTTTTTTTTATTTGGTTGGTTGGTTGGTTGGTTGGTTTGTTGTTGTTGTTTTGAGACAGACTCTCACATGTTGCCCAGGCTGGAATGAAGTGCAGTCTTGAACTCCTGAGCTCAAGTGAACCTCTTTCCTCAGCCTCCCAAGTAGTTGGAAATGTAGGTTCATACTACCATGCCCGGCTTTGGTTTTTTTGTGTGTTTTTTGTTTTTTCTTTTTTTGTTTGTTTGTTTTTGGTAGAGACAGGGTCTCACTATATTGCTCAAGCTGGTCTCAAACTCCTGGCCTGAAATGATCCTCCTACCTTGACCTCCCAAAACACTGGAATTACAGGTGTGAGCCACTGTGCCTGGCCTCTGCAGAGTTTTGACTTTCAGATATACACCGTGATGTATATTACCATAGCCACCCTGGGAGACGGTCAGGAAGGCAGAAGTTTGTGGCCTGGTTTACAAGCATGTTTTTGTTTTGTTTTTGTGAGAAAGCTGGGCTACAGAATGGCCATGTGACTTATTTAAAATCACACACCTGGTTACCGGAGAGCAAGGCTTTGGTTAAAGGTGAAGAACCCTGGACTTGAACCCAGGTCTCTGGCCTCCTTAAGTAGCCCTCTGGAGAAGCCGTGTTTTTTATGAGGGACACACCTGCCCCCCAGGACACCGGGCACAAGCAGGAATAAAGACCATGTAGGAAAAATAATAAAATAAAATAAAAGCCCATGTAGGGACAGCCCAAGTAGCCTCAGCTTCTAGCTCTATATAGGCCAAGCGCTCAGTCTCTGGCCTAAAACCTCATAGTCTGATCTTTCAGATGTAGATTTCAGAACTGGACCTACGGGACATCTGCCATGGAGTTGAATGTGGCAGATATTTATTAAGTATATAACAATAGTAATTATTGTTATATGTGGTAGGTACTGTCCTAAGCCTGATTCAAGGGTGCTTTTGACTGTATCAGAAACCTCCCAACTCTGATTAAACACTATAGGTTAATGTTACAGGGAATTAAATATTATGGGGGATTTATTGGCTGACATCCTGGAAGCTCCATAGAAGAGTGGGCTTCGTGCCTGGCTTGTTCAGGGATCCTTTTTCTGCAATTCTCTTAGCTTCGCCCTCCTTCTCATTTCAATACTGTCTTTATATTGGTTTTCCTCATGGTGGCAAAATGATTGCAGCAGTTTCTGGCATCATACCGTCCTGTCCAGAAGAGGGGAGTCAGATGGTCTGGAATGCTAGGAAGAGTCCAGAGCTTTGTGCTGCTTGGCTAAGGCTGGGGTTACAAAACCAGTCACTGAGGGTGGGATCCACCCCCTCTAAACCGAATGGCTCTTTACACGGTGGTGTAAGGATGGGTTCCCAAAGGAAAACCTGCATGCTGATAAGAGGGGAAAAGGAAGAATGATGCCAGAGAGACAACCAGTGGATGCCCACCACAGCCCTGGAAGTTCCTGGAAGTTCATGGATAAATACTAAGCAGTCTCCACGCCATTGAAGATCTCCCAACCTAGTGTGGAAACTAATGGGTAATTACAATAGGATGCCATAAGCCCGGTAACATAAGCCTATCCAATGAACAGAAGTAGCACAGAGGAGGAAGTGATCAGCTTTGTCTGGGAAGTCAGGGAATGTTTCACAGGGGAGTGAATATTTCCACTTTTAAAGGACAAATAGGAGCTCCCCAGGGGGCCGGGGAACATCATGGGCAAAGCCACCAGACCTCGGGACAATGGAGTGAGGTGGAGGCCCTGCTTTATTCTGGCTGGAGAATAAAATGCAACAGGGGAGTAACTGTAGGTAAAGCCAGAGAGCTGGGCAGAATCAGAGCAGGGGACCCTTGGTACTACGCTAAGGAGACTGGATTTACATGGGCAGGGCCTGTGAGATCATGGGAGGCCTGAAACTAGGAACTGACATCAGATTTGTATGTTAGACAAGCTTTGACAACATTGTCCAGGATGGATTCAAGACGCAGGACTGAGGTGGGAGGACAAGTTACAGATAATTCGTGTACATTGTAAACACTCCATAGATGTTAGTATATAGCTGCTCAAGAAGCAGTAGGCCTTTTGCTCTTATCCATAAGACGATTAACTCTGGACTCAACATCATGCTAGGGGCTGGGGTGGGCTGCAGAATAAGTCCATGGCATGGTCCTTGCCTTTAGCCGACTTCCAGTCCTCTGGGGAGGACAAAAGTACACAACCGATGTGAGAGCTAGCCTTTAATAAGGATAGATTCCTACAAGGTCAGAGAGTACCCAGAAGGCAGGAAGCTTAGTGGAGGAGGCAAGACATGACACAGGGCCTGGAGAATTTGGAGTGGGAAGCTGTCTGCTAGGCAGGGAATATGGGCTTGAAGAGATAGAGACAGTCAAGGTTCTGGGAGATCTTGAAAGCCATGTTGATATAGTCACAGGAGAGGGAGGTTCGTATTCTTCATGCAAGTGGCGCTCAGTAAGGACAGAACCATCTAAAGAAGATAAGCCTGGCTGTAGCTCCACAAAGAACAGCCTGACCCCTAATCCTGGGGTCTGGGGCTGGGGCTGGGCTCGTGACCTGGAGCAAGGGGTGTGGAGTGAGAGGCATTGAGAAAGCAGACACAGGAGGGCATTCCATGGCAAATCTCTGCCTTAGTTCCCTTAACTTTCCTTTGCTTCTGCCAACAAGTTGTTATTTATTCCCTGCTTGGGGCTATTGTTTCCCATTCCTTTGCCCTTGAGGTGGCCACTGTCCCCTTTCTTTCTGCCACTCCATTTCCCTCTGTCCTTGTCTTTGCCCTCTCTGTCAAAATTTGGCTCAAAGTGCCAGAAAGCCATACCTGATTCACCCTACCTGGGGCACCCCCTCCTTTGCCCATGTCCTCAGTCCTCTTCCTCATGGGTGAGCTCTCCTGAATGAAAGGTGAGATTATGGGTCCTTGGAAGATATTTTGCATGTGTCTGCGGGTGGCACCTGCTTTCCCCAACAATACAAACCATCAGGCCTCCCGGCGGCAAAGTCAGCCTAGTCCTCATTCTTCATATGGATAAGTAATTACTATGCAATTAGAAAACACAGAAAATGAAGGGGCCCTTTGTTCCTGGTTGCTTATTAATATTAATTTTTTTAAAAAGGTCTCCCTTCCCAGCTTGGGATCCTACAGAACAGGAAGCAGACAAATAATGCCTTTGAACAGCTGTGATGGGCTGTTGAAATTAGATCTGTCAGGGGATGAGAACACCACGATGGCAGCCACTCCGTGGTATAGGCTAAGAGGGTTCCAGGGGAAGGTATCTTGTAAGTGGTCAATAGAATGCTAGAGACACATCCTAGTCAATTTGAATACAATAATGATAATAGATGTTAATAATAATAGCTCACATGTATTATGAGTGAGCCAAGTACCATGTCAAGCCCACCTGCCTTATCCCATTAAATTCTCATAACCCTATGAAGTGAGCACTGTCATTCTCATTCCCATTTTAAAGATTTAAAAACTGTAGTTTGGAAAGGATAGTAGCTTATCTGAAGTGGCAGAGACAGGATTTGAGCCTAAGCCTGTCGTCATTCTGTCCTCTAAGCCACTGTCAGCGGACGCTCCATCGTACCAGCCCTGGGATGGCTGAGCCAGGCTCTGCAACCTTAAAACAGACACTCAAGAAAAAACCACAGCTGCTCTTAACTAAATTCTCCATTATCCTTGGGGGAGGAGATAACCCCAAATCATTTACGAGTGGCCTCAGGAGGCGGTATAAGTATTTTTTGCACCTGCTCCTGCTGTTGCAGACACTGCCTGGCTTTGGCTGACAGGTTTCTGGTCCCTGAATGCACTCAGACCAATGTCAGACAAAGGAGGCCGGGAGGAGGCGTGGTCGTGTAAGAGGAAGCCAGCCTGAAGAGAATTATTGGAAGGGAACCTTTAGCTGAAACAAGGCTGAGGGAAGTTAGCCAATGCCCAGAAGAAACTAGGCGATGGAGCACGGGCGGGCTTCTCTGGGAAGACAGACGTCCTCTGTAGGGATGAGTCAACATTTTTTCCTGTGGGCTGCGAGGACCGCTTCTGGAAGGTCGCTGGGAAGCCCCGCCCGGCCTTAGGGCTGGGAGGGGATTGGCTGCCCAGTTGCTGGGGCTTTGCTCTGAGCCAGTGGCGGGGTGGAGGGGCGGGGCCAAGGCGGGAGCAGCGGGCTTCTTGGCCAATCATCCTGCAGGGAGGCTGGGCACCCGGTACCATGGCAACCGCGAGCAGGGCCTCATTTGTTTTGTAGATGAGTAATTACTACACAATTAGAGAAAGCTAAAAATAAAGGGGCCCTTTGTTCCTGGTTACTTATTAATATTAATAAAATGGTCTGCCCAGGTCTGTGGTAAACATTTGATGCCTGCGTGCCTGTGGCAGAGGCTTGTGTAGCCGGGAAAGGCACCCCAGCCCCGCTCGCCCCTCTTTCGGGAAGTTATTTCTGACTATATCCTGGAGAGGGTGGGCTTCTGACCTTGGGGAGAAGAGGAGAGGCTCAGTGTGACAGACATAGGATCCAGGATGTCCTGGAGTCCGGGTCCGTCACTGACTCAGGTGGAAAGGTGGCGGCAGCGTCACCATCCTTCAGAGAAAAGACAGACACACAGCAGCAAAGCAGACACTATGGACCGGTGTCAGAGGAAACCCCTAGTCCAGTTTTGCTGTGTCCTTCTGTGTTTTCTGGCTTTTGATTGATCAGCTCCAGGTGTGTAAAATAGTCGTTAAGTCTTCAATGGAGGTAGCCCCCAAGACTCCAGTGACTCCCCTCCCATCTGGCTTAAAGGGCACATTCCGTTCAGGCTTGGAAATGATCTGCTGGAGGTTTACACTGTGTTCAGGGTTGTCCCCGTGGCTCCCCATGCCCTGGCCTTCGAAGTTAAAGCAGCTGAGAGGCTTGCTTTCTATTCCTTCTCCCTCCTAGGGGGAGAGGTTGCCTTGTTGATTACTCCAGTGAGGATGATTAACAGCTTAAAAAAAAAAATAGAGGCAGCATAAGAGCATAGAAGGCAGAGTAGGGAATCAGAAGACTTGGTTCCAGGCCTGCTTCCACCTCTACTAAACGAGGAATTCAGACTAAAGGGTCCTTGGGAGCCATTTCAGCTCTACAGCTCTGTTTTGCTGCTGTTTCCAAAGCTGGAAATCCCTTTTCCTTGGAGATAGGAACAGGGACAGTGACAGTGCCTTAAGATCTGAGAGAACAGGCCGGGCACGGTGACTCACGCCTGTAATCCCAGCACTTTGGGAGGCCGAGGCGGCTGATCACTTGAGGCCAGGAGTTTGAGACCAGCCTGGCCAACATGGTGAAACCCCATCTCTACTAAAAATACAAAAATCAGCCAGGTGTGGCGGTGTGTGCCTGTAGTCTCAGCTACTGGGGAGACTGAGGCAGGAGAATTACTTGAACCCGGGAGGCCCAGGTTGCAGTGAGCTGAGAGTGCGCCACTGCACTCCAGCCTGGGTGACATAGCAAGACTCCCTCTCAAAAAAGGGGAAAAAAAAAGAAAAAAGATCTGAGAGAAGTGAGTGGAGAGAAAGCCAAGAGGTTCCAGGTGATAGGAAACTTCGTGGGAATTTGAAAACAGCCATGAATTGTTTAATGCATGAAGGCAATGGGAGGGACAGAAGCGGTTCCAGAACTGTGTATCATTTTACACATCTGTCCTCAGACTTCCATCCTTGGGTGTGGTTGATTAAATCTCTTAGGGTTTGATTCTGTGTGGATGGTATTCATGAATAATAGTGGACCTGTTAATAGCTGCTGTCAATGAGCAAATCAACCCAGAGATTGTGGCCAGTTCAGTGGCTCTTGAACTTTGCTGCTGTTCCTAATAGGAACTTTGATCCTGTTAGGATCACCTGGGGAGTTTTTAAACTGTGCAGTGGCCAGGCTGCATCACAGACCCATCAAACCAGAATCTAGCAGGGTGAGCCTCAGGCAGGCCCAGTGTGTAACACGGGGCTCAAGTATCATCATGTTCTTGCTGGATGTAAAGCTCCATAACATCTTTGTGGCTGTCACTGGTACCCCAGCCTCCTCTAACTGGGAGGTGGGGAGGTGGGGCTGGGATCTCTAGCCTGCTGCTGTGGAGCCCACGGCTCTCCAGCCTCCATTAGTCTTCCCAGCAGGGTCAGGAAGGCCACCCTCCAGGGTGGACCAAGGGGTTTTTGTCCTCATAGAGGGACCCTCCTGTCTCTCTCGAGGACAGGCCAGTCCTGGCTGAGATTAAGGGCATGTACCAGTAGAACTAGCAGCCTGCAGCAACTGTAAACAGAGAAGCAGCCGCCCTCCTTGACTGACCAATGGGAGCCTTTTGGTAAGGTCGGAGTTTGTTTGTTATTAAAGACCTAATTAGAAACATGAGAGGGAGCTGAATGGCTCTGTGCTTGGCTAATTAGTGACATGTATGCGCCTGCTTTGAACTTCAAGGACACAGAACTATTAGTGCTTACATCAAAAATGGATTAAACTCCTGTGCTTTTATAATTATTAAAAAGGAGCTACTCAAGTGGAAAGTCTTTTGTGTGGGTCCTCAAGGGGCTGCCCCTGGGATAACTTCCCCACCCCACCCTGCCCCCTGCCTGCTAGAGCCCCAGCAGTGAGTTTTCTATTAGATATGATTGGGCAGTAAATACCGTTCAGCCCTAGGGTGTGCCAGCTCCCAAAAGGACTTGGCTCTCAGCAGAATGGAGTGGTCTTTTAGGACTGAGATCAGCTCTCTGGGTGGCCCCCTGGGTCCAGGCACTTTCCTGGGGTGGGGGAGGGGAGTTCTAGCGAGGGCCCAGGGTTAACCAGGGCTTACTTTCCCTCTGGCAGTGCCCTCTCTGCTTCCACGCTGACCCCACCAGTACTGCAAGTCTGCTTATTCTTTGGGCTGTGGCGTAGTGGAGGGTGGCCTAGTCCTCAGGAGAGAGGCAGTCCTGTATCTCTTGGGGCAGTCAGATCCTGACCTCAGGGAACCCCCACCGTGATGGAAGAGATGTTTCCACTGCCAGGGAGCTCCCAATTTGGAAAGGCAACAGGGTCCAAGCCCTTAGGAGCTTCTACTCCAAGGCTGGAGAATCTATTCTGTGTCCTTGAATTTGCAGTTTCTCTGGGGCAAAGAAAGATCCAAGTAAACAGAGGAAACCTTGTCAAAGTGTGATTCCAGAAGGGACAACTGAGCAGCATGATTTAAAAAGCATGTGCCTTCAAGTTAGAGCCAGATTTGGTCCTGTCTGAGACACTGTGTGGCATTGGACACATTTCCTAGCTGTTCAAACCCTTGGTCTTCTTATCTGTAACAGGGGTTACACAGCTGCTCTTACAAGATGTTCGGAGCATGAAAAAAGATCGTGTGAAACACCTACCAACATGCCTGGCAACACAGTAGGGGCTCATAAGTATGAGTTCCCTTTCCAGCCTCACACCTGCAGAAGCTACAGCTTCTAGAACTTTGTGCTTCTTGCCTCATTGGTTTTCACCTCCAGGCCCTGTTTTGTCCCTACCAGTATCAGGCCTAACAGGGGCAGAGTGATATCTAATTCTTACATAGCTTTTCATCATGATTGAGAAGACTACATTAGGCTGCCTCGTAAGTCTGTGGTCCCAGCCTTGGATTTCACAGTGTTTTCTTTTAGCAGCAGTCTGTCATGCAGAAACTGGGCCTGCAGTGAGTGCAATCACTTATAAGACACAAGCAAGGATCTGAGCCTCCTGGCAGGTAGCAGGCAGGGAGGTAGCTTTCAGGTTGGGAATTGGTGCCTGAGCACACCACAGAGCAGCAACATGAGAGGGTGGCTGGCGACATGTGGGGAAAAGCCAAACTGACTTCTTTTTTGAAAAAAAGAGACGAGTGTGCTTCAAAGACAGAGGCAGTCAATGGATCAAAGCAAAGCAAGGGACATTTTCAGGACTGAACTAGGAGAAACTTGGAGCCACCAAACTGTAAGAGACAGTAGGGAGTTGTCTCCGGGCAGCAAGCTCCCTGTCTATTTCCTGTGGAGTCTCAGACCTGGGAGGGCTGGATGAGGAAGCAAAGGCTCTGGTATCACCCAACAGGGGCCACCTCTCTGCCTTTTCTCTGCTGAGTGGTGATGGTGGCATCTCGCCTCCCCAGGGCTGCGTGCCCAGCTGCTGGGTGGTTCAATGCAGCATGGCATGGGTGCTGCAGGTTCCGGGGAGCCTCCTTGTCTGTTATTCCTTGCAAATTCTAACCTGTGTGGGCCTGGAGTCTGAAGCCAATTAATTTAAGGAAGAGGCAGCAGGATGTTAGTGTTAAAACACCGCCTGCTTCAGCCAAACCATAAACATTTGTCTCCCGGGTTGGTTTTCCCTCCTCTTCTGAAGCGCTTTAGAGACTCAGGGTAAGGTGTTGTTGAAGCATCCGTTCACGGTGGAGAGGGATCAGGAACACCATCCTGCGTTTGAGACTCGAAGCCTGGTCTGGTGAAGCCTGGCAGATAGTTCACACAAGCAGGACAAGCCCCGTGCCAATGCCAGGCAGGAGTGATATCCAGTCACCGCACAGGGCCCCAGTGACTGCCTCATGGCCTTTCCCTTCCCGGGGCCCTCCGCACTTGCCTCCTGGAAACCTGCAAACAAGCCCAGTCCCTCAGGGCCCTTGGGGGTTGAGAGAAATGAGAACTGACCTCGGCTCCAGAAAGTTCTTTCCTTGGCCTCATGACAAAAGCCTGGTTTCTCTGGCCACAAGGCCACAGCCCATTCAAGGCTGCTCCATCCCCAGAATTTACACCATGAGCAGACAGCAGTCAACTGCTAACCACCATCCTCCCTCACCCACCTTCCCAACCCGCCAGTCCAGAACCCACCCAGCCTGGCCTTGGGGCTTGAGATACACTTACAGACTCAGATCAGGGCTGATAATAAAAACACACCAGGAGGGCCAGGCACAGTGGCTCAGGCCTGTAATCCCAGCACTTTGGGAGGCTGAGGCGGGTGGATCACCTGAGGTCAGGAGTTCGAGACCAACCTGGCCAACATGGTGAAACCCTGTCTCTACTAAAAATACAAAAATTAGCCAGATTTGATGCCGCACACCTGTAATCCCAGGTACTCAGAAGGCTGAGGCAGGAAAACCACTTGAACCCAGGAGGCAGAGGTTGCAGTGAGTCGAGATTACACCACTGCACTGTTGAGATTATATCTCAACAGCAAATGCATGGTCCTAGCCACAAAGCCTTTCTCAGGTCGGTTCTGGGTGTTTGGAACTTTTTCCTTACACCAATCCGAATGGTAGTGTGCTTCCCCAGCTTTACCACTGACATGTTATATGAGAGTTTTAGAACTGGCTAATAGTGATATTATCTCCTGAGGGTTTTGGGGGAGTGTGACTTGACCAGAAGCCAAGATCTTTCTACAAAATAATTCACAAGTGTTAAGTGCTAATGTCCATCAGTTCCCTACTTGAGACAGGCCAACATTAACCAGTAGACATTATCAGCACCAACCTCAGTGGTCTGAATCAGGTTAAGTTTTGAGAACAAGCAGAAACTACAACTTATCATAAGACTGGCGCCATTGTCACTGACATTTGGAATGTCTGTGTGATGCTGGCTGCCCTGTCAGCCCAGTGCATGCACAGACAACTCACCATGTGTCCCGTGCAGTGTGTAAGAGGAGCCAGGGGACTCCAGATACATCAAGACTAGCATGATGTTGACACCAGGCTGCGTTTGTACCTCTCAGTAATATATCTGTTTGTATATGCAGACAGTGAAAAAGAAATCCCATCACATTGCTCTCTTAATCCTCCCCCAGTTTTAAAGTATTTTCCCCCTTCCCTTCTGAAATAGCCTGAATTTCAGCAGAGCTTTAAAAACTACATTGTGTATAAAATTGATTGTCCCTGCATCTGGGTCCCTGAACTGATTTGATTTTAACTTAGCATGTCATACAATTTTCCCAGGTTGGACATCATTGCCGATCTTCTCTACCAGTCTCTCCTACCTCCAGGCTAAGCTCTAGAAGGAAAGCTTGAGCCAAGGATTGCTGGGACATAGCTGGCCGGGCAGACTCCTGAAGTATAATCCTACCTTGCTCTGCTCAAGACATGCCAATTCATAACCGAGTATTCTCCTTCCATTATCAGAAATAGATTTTGTCTTTTCATGCTGACCTTTCCCATTTGACCATCTGCAATTATTTACAGTGGGCACTGCTTTCAGAGGACACATGAAGGAAACTGCAGAATGGGGTCCCCAATTCTGTTCCCCAGGAAGGCCTTTGGCTGCCCAGTTGCTGAAATTCAGAGCCCTCCAGTAAAGAGTGGCTGGCTGTTCAGAGGGACTGATGCAGGCCCTCACTGTTGACAGCCAACTGGCATTGTGGACCCAGTGTCCACTGAGGAATGGCAGAAAGTTGCTCTTACTCTTTGGAGAATATGCCCTCTGACTAGGAACATAGAGTTCCCTGAGAGCCCTGAGAGTTCCCCAACTGCCTGGAGGAGTTTCTTGCTAATAGGGGAGACAGAGTCCTACGACTATGGAGTTTTAAATCAAGGCAGATATAAGCATGATATAGACAAGATGAAGGTAGAGGTGTGTGTTGGAGAGTGTGATAACTTTATTTAGTTTCTTTAAATTTCTCTGAAACAAAAACTCCTAAAATTCAGTGTGATGGATTAACACAGCCTCTGCCCTCATAGATTATCACACAGGCTATGACCTCTCCTGCTCTCAGTCCTCCGTCCTTTCGGGACTAGGGGTTGGGAATGGAGGCCGTGACACCAGTCAGCCCAAATCCCTTCTGAATTGGACTTGGCAAAGGTGGGCCCTCCATTGCATTTGCCTCCCCGAGCCACACGCACAGGCTGGGCAGGGAAGAGTCTCTCTCCCGGAAATGTACCAGGGGCCACTGCGGTCTTCTGCCTGAAATGAAACCTGGCAGCAGCAGATAATTCACAAAGCAGATGACTGAAATTGTCTT